AATATAATACCAATTTATTAATTCACTGAGATTTTTAATGAACCAATAGGGTTGTTTCAATCACCTCCTACTAAGATTTAAGAAAATGAAAATATGACTACAGGGTTGCATGGTAAACACAGAAACCAAAAAACACGTAGTGATGGTCTATAGTGGCTTAGTCGCCTTTCTCCTGTACAACTGAATAATCTACTTTTGTCCTCAAAGATCAATTCCTGCCCTCCCAGTATTGAAGAGCACTAACAAAATTGGTACTCTTCAGCCCTCCTTTTCTTGAAACCCAGACGGGGGGTAGGAAGATGGGGTGGTGTTAATTTAATCCTAACACCTGAAATTACTTCCCGGGCTTGCCGTAATTTTCTCAAATACAATTATGTGACGGTATCAAGATCACTTTCATCCATCAGAAAGGAGATAATAGTTTTAGGTTGGATTTTGTAAATATTCAGCAACATGAACACAACACCTTTTCTTATTCAGTGTGCGATTTTACTTTTGGCCCTTATTCTAGGGTGGGCCAAAGAACCAAGCAAAGAAGGCTCCGCTTCCACCTTTATTCCTATCACATACTACCTGGAAACACTCAGCCTTTTCTGGATAGGCCCAAGGTGGTTATTCACAAACCTCGGGTCTTTTGATCACTTTCTGGGATCTTAACAGTTGTGGAGATTATACTGAATGATCCCAAGTCCAGTCTGACATAACAAAAAATGTCCACCTTTCAGCTGGGTGGGCGCGGGGGAAGAAGGAAGAGCTTAGAATTTAAGTCCAAAGATGTGGAAACACCAGGCTCTTCCCCGTCCAGGCAGCTCATCAGAGCCTCGTTAGCTGCCTTAAAAGCCCATTTTATTTCCGCAGCGGGCCCGCTGGTGAAGGCAGAAGGCTCAGTCCGTCCGCCTCCACCTGCTGCCACGGCAGCGCGAACCGACCCCACGCAGCGATGGCCACGAGCTGCCCAAGACCGGCTCGCCGCGCCCAGGCCCGCGTTGGTCGCCCCTCCGGGCCCCAGCGCCGGGTGCTCCGCCTCCCAAGGCCGGCGGCGGCATGGCGGCCAGGCAGATCTGGGCACGGACGGGTGCCGCGCTCTGCAGGCAACCTTCCGCCGCCCCGCCGCCAGCACCTCTCTGGGTAAGAGCTGGGTTCCGACAGCAGCTCAGCTTAACCCTCTGCCCTGCTAACGAGGGAAACTGCGGCGGCTCCGCGCCCAGCACGCCCGGTAGGCCGGAGAGAGCGGCGAGGCCTTCGGTGAGCGAAGAGTTAACCGCGGCGGAGCGACAGATCGCGGAGCTGCACGCTGCCGCCTGCGCGGTGAGACTCCCTCCTGCCCGCCCCGCCCCGCCTTAATGAATTGTTTCATTTTATTGCACTTCAGGCTGGCCAGCTAAACTATGTGGATCCAGCTACTGGCTATGTGGTGCTCACACAGATTGCCCACTTGCAAAGAGGTGAATGTTGTGGCTCTGCGTGCAGACATGTGAGTAGCAATTCTTGCATTACAGCAGCAGTTTTAATAATAATTTGTTTTATTTCTTCTGCAGTGTCCATATGGTCAAGTCAATGTTAAAGATCCATCTAAAAAGAAGCAATTCAATTCATATTTTTATGTTTGACAAGAATTTCATCTCTGTTCCCTAACTGTGCTTGTATTTTTTAAAAAATAAAGCCCCAATTCAGAATTGCTGGATTATTAGTACTTGAACACTAGTTTAATCCTAAATACATATATTAAAAGAACATCAATAAAATGAAAAAGCTAACAAATGTTTGTGTGTTTCTGAAATGGC